CTCTTTCGCTAAGCAGCTGTGTGGCTTTGGGCTAGTAACCTACCCTCCCACAAAAAAGGCTTCAAAAGAGAGCAAGCAGAGCTCAGTGGGCATTAAGACATGCGCAACTCCTTTCTTTTAGAGATTAGATGAGGTCGACTCAGTGGCTTGTAAAACTCAACGTGGCAGAGCTGTACAGCCAACTCATGATTCTTAGTGTCGTTTGTTTTGAGTCACACTACACCTCCTTGAACAATCATTTACTGAGTGCTTACCGTATTAGGCATTCAGCAGCAGTGTGTTTCCCATTCAGTAACCTAGTATTGATTATTGGCTACTGTCCCTCCTAGCATTTTTCACTTGACCACTTTCTAAATGGCCTTTAGATTCAGAGTTCAAGTGGAAAAAGCCTAGTGTAAGCCTGGTGTCAGGCAGTGAGTGGCGTGACCCGGGTCGGCAGCTAGTCCTACGGTGGTGATCTAAGAGGGCAGTGACGCCTTCTGACCAAGGGAGTGACTGCCAGATAATCCGGGTGTATGGAGATCCAGAGAGGGGTGAGGCTGGGTTTACGGAGACTACACCTTTGGCTTTGCAGTAACCCCACTGCTAAGGCCATGGGAGGAAACTCTTCTGTGCAGGACGCCTATGCACTTGGCTTCTGCTGCGTAGCGACCGGGTGTCCAAGGCATCCTGCCAGGTCTCCTTCTCCACTCGGGTTTAGCCTCCCCCGCGAGTCTCCAGCTACCTAGAGAGACGTTTCTAACTACGAGATGGCTGGCCTGAAAGGGACACTCCCATCACCGTTGTTGGCCTAGAGTTCCCCGCTGCGGCCTTTTTCTTTTCCCCGCCCCTGGCCTGAGTCAGCGGCCCCAAGGCCGGCGAGGTCAAGTTCCTTTGGGGCGCCAGGGAAAAGGCCATGGCAGAGGTGCTGCCACGCGAAACCTTCTGGGCAGGCACCAGCCAATCATCAAGAGACATACAGGAGCCCCAGCCAACCAGCGCCCGCCTTATTACTGGGAACCGCCCGCTCGGGCCCTTCCTCTACATCCCCGTTCCCGATTCCTGTAGTAGCGGCTGTATTGCAGCCGCCTGCCGAACTGACCCGGGTCTGGGGACTGGCCCCTCTGGCGCCGTTCGGTTTCTCTTATTGCCTTCACTGAGGATGAGTCCCTTTGTGGCTCTATGTGGACCCTGCGGAATCCACCGGCGCAGTTTCATCTAGCGACTGGTGAGGGAGGGCTTGGCGCTGCCCGACCGTGCAATTTTTATTTTCTCTTCTCTTTCTCTTATAGGTCACCCTTGCAATTATGGATATTTAAAAGGGTCAGACAGTGTGGAGGGGGAGTTCCCCTCCTCACTCCCCCTTGGTGCTTGACTCCAGGAATAATTTATAAACTGTGGAATTTTTTTAAATGAAGAACTTGTATTTGATATGAACTTTATAGAGCTATTTATAATTTTTTTGATTTAAGTGCCAAAAAATTGTATAAAGATATATAGTTTTATACTATTGTCAGGAGGATTTAAATTATCCTAAAAAGGTAATTTATTCTCTGTAACTTCCTCAATAGCACCTTTGTGTCCTGGCTTTTTCATTTTTTAAAATTAGTTTTCACGATTCTGAAGTAAGTGGTATAAAAACAGTTAGGATGAGTTCACCCATGCCTGACTGCACATCAAAGTGTCGATCCCTGAAGCATGCTTTGGATGTCCTTTCTGTGGTAACAAAGGGGAGCGAAAACCAGATTAAGGCCTTTCTCTCCAGTCATTGTTACAATGCTGCAACTATCAAGGATGTTTTTGGCAGGAATGCCCTCCACCTTGTTTCCTCCTGTGGAAAGAAAGGAGTGTTAGATTGGCTTATTCAGAAAGGAGTGGATCTGTTGGTGAAAGACAAAGAGTCTGGATGGACAGCATTGCACAGAAGCATTTTTTATGGACATATTGATTGTGTTTGGTCTCTATTGAAGGTAATTGTCATTTGTTTATTTTAAACGTATTTTATTTATGTATTTGTTTGTTTGTTTGTTTTAGCATGGTGTTAGTCTGTATATTCAAGATAAAGAAGGCTTGTCAGCTTTGGATCTTGTAATGAAGGATAGACCAACTCATGTAGTATTCAAGAATACTGGTAAGAAAATTTCACAAATGGGCTGGGCGCTGTAAAAAAGTATAAAAACTAATTTTTATTTTAGATCCTACAGATGTTTATACTTGGGGCGATAATACAAATTTTACCCTGGGTCATGGAAGCCAGAATAGCAAACATCATCCAGAGTTGGTGGATCTGTTCTCCAGGAGTGGGATTTATATCAAGCAGGTATTTTTGAAGTACAATCTATATACTTTTAGAAGTTTAATAATATTCTCTTGTTTTCCCTTAGGTGGTGCTTTGTAAATTTCACTCCGTGTTTCTGTCTCAGAAAGGGCAGGTTTATACCTGTGGTCATGGTCCTGGAGGGCGATTAGGACATGGAGATGAACAGACATGCTTGGTAATTGAAATGTCATTACACTATTTAGGTAATGTAGTATACTAAAGTTAATTTTATTTTGTAGGTCCCTCGGCTTGTGGAAGGACTGAATGGTCATAATTGTTCCCAAGTGGCAGCTGCTAAGGATCATACTGTTGTATTAACTGAAGATGGATGTGTTTATACATTTGGTCTAAACATTTTTCATCAATTAGGAATTATTCCACCGCCTTCCAGTTGTAATGTACCCAGACAGGTAAGCTTTACTCTTTTAAATAATAAGGTTTTAGTAAATTGCAGTTTTATTTGTCTTTAAATAGATACAGGCAAAATATCTGAAAGGAAGGACAATCATTGGCGTTGCAGCAGGCAGGTTTCATACAGTCCTATGGACTAGAGAAGCTGTTTACACTATGGGACTAAATGGTGGACAACTGGGTAAGAAATCCTTAATGACAATATCTGGAAATTTTGTGATTTGCTTATTTGTATCATTTTTTAGGTTGTTTGCTAGATCCCAATGGAGAAAAGTGTGTAACTGCTCCTCGTCAGGTCTCTGCCCTTCACCATAAAGACATTGCTCTGTCTTTGGTTGCTGCAAGTGATGGAGCTACAGTCTGTGTTACCACAAGGGGAGATATTTACTTACTTGCAGACTATCAGTGCAAGAAGATGGCTTCTAAGTATGTGTATTTCTGTGAAAGAAACGTAATTTATTAATCTAGGATTTTTTTTTTTTTCATCTAGACAGTTGAACTTGAAAAAAGTTCTTGTGTCTGGGGGTCATATGGAATACAAGGTTGATCCTGAACATTTGAAAGAAAATGGGGGTCAAAAAATTTGCATTCTTGCAATGGATGGAGCTGGAAGGGTAAGTACATGTTTATGTAAAAGTGTAATCTTTTATATTTCAATGTGATTTGGTTTTGTTTTAGGTGTTTTGCTGGAGATCAGTCAACAGTTCTCTGAAGCAGTGTCGATGGGCCTATCCACGTCAGGTCTTCATTTCTGATATTGCTTTAAATAGAAATGAAATTCTATTTGTTACGCAAGATGGAGAAGGATTTAGAGGGAGATGGTTTGAAGAGAAAAGAAAGAGTTCTGAAAAGAAAGGTCAGTTCATATATTGAACAATACGTAAAAGTTTGATTAATGGTAGTTTATTTTTTTTTAACAGAGATTTTATCAAACCTTCACAATTCCTCATCAGATGTGTCTTATGTCTCTGATATAAATAGTGTGTATGAAAGAATTCGACTTGAGAAACTTACCTTTGCACATAGAGCTGTTAGTGTCAGCACAGATCCAAGTGGATGCAACTTTGCAATCCTGCAGTCAGATCCTAAAACAAGGTATACTTGTATATATTAAATTTCATTTTTTATGAAGCATAATTTGTTTTTGTCTTCTTTCTAGCCTTTATGAAATTCCAGCTGTGTCCTCATCATCCTTTTTTGAAGAGTTTGGCAAACTGTTGAGGGAAGCAGATGAAATGGACAGCATTCATGATGTGACATTTCAAGTTGGCAATAGACTCTTCCCTGCACATAAATATATTTTGGCAGTGCATTCTGATTTTTTTCAGAAATTGTTTCTTTCAGATGGTAATACTTCAGAATTTACAGATATTTACCAGAAAGATGAAGATTCTGCAGGGTGCCATCTCTTTGTGGTAGAGAAGGTTCATCCTGACATGTTTGAATACCTTTTACAATTTATATACACAGATACTTGTGACTTTTTAACTCATGGCTTCAAACCAAGAATACACTTAAACAAAAACCCAGAAGAATATCAGGGAACTCTGAATTCTCATTTGAATAAAGTGAATTTCCATGAAGATGATAACCAGAAGTCTGCATTTGAAGTTTACAAAAGTAATCAAGCTCAAACAGTTAGTGAGAGGCAGAAGAGCAAACCTAAATCTTGTAAAAAAGGAAAAAATATTAGGGAAGATGATCCTGTAAGAATGTTGCAAACTGTTGCAAAGAAATTCGACTTCAGTAATTTGAGTAGTAGGTATGATTTCTCTTTTATATCTGTTCCTGTACATCAATTGTTAATTTTTATCTATCCTTGATAGGTTAGATGGAGTCAGATTTGAAAATGAAAAAATTAATGTTATTGCCAAGAACACTGGTAATAAACTGAAGCTAAGTCAGAAAAAATGGTAAGTAAGGAAAGGAAGATTAACATTTCATGTGCTCTTGCTTCAATTAAACATTTTCTTGCAGTTCATTTCTGTGTGACGTGACCATGAAATCAGTGGATGGAAAGGAATTTCCTTGTCATAAATGTGTTCTTTGTGCTAGACTTGGTAGGTGCACTTTTTAAAGCTGCTGATTTATTTTCTTATTGCATTGAACTTTTTTTTCTTTTAGAATATTTTCATAGTATGCTGAGTAGCTCATGGATTGAGGTAAGATTTAAGTAAAAAGCGCCTAGGTTGGTTATTTTACTTTATTTTGTCTTATTTTATTTAGGCTTCCAGTTGTGCAGCTCTGGAAATGCCAATACATTCTGATATATTAAAAGTTATTTTGGACTACCTCTATACTGATGAAGCTGTGGTGATAAAAGGTATTAATAAGAGTTAGGACATTGTAGATACTAAAAGTGATGCTTGTTTTCTTTCTTTTTTTAGAATCTCAAAATGTAGATTTTATTTGTAGTGTTCTTGTGGTGGCTGATCAACTTCTCATAACCCGGTTGAAAGAGATTTGTGAAGTAGCATTAACTGAAAAACGTGAGTAATTTTGAGTTTGAATATTAATATGTTCTAATTTTGCAAATCTTTTCTTTCTTTGTAGTTACCCTGAAGAATGCTGCTATGCTACTGGAATTTGCAGCAATGTATAGTGCAAAACAGTTGAAACTGTCTTGTTTACAGTTTATAGGATTGAATATGGCAGCTTTACTTGAAGCAAGGTAGGTGAGGTGCATATGTTGTAAGATTGTTGCTTAAGATAGAATTTTGTATCCTATATTTTAGGTCTCTTGATGTTTTAAGCGATGGTGTTTTGAAGGATCTTTCTGAGTTTTACCGGAAAATGGTAAGGTTTATGTTTTAAGATTTTCGCGGCTAGTATTTGAAAAGTGATATCTTCAATTCTGCAGATTCCAGCAATGGATAGAAGAGTCATTACACCATATCAAGATGGACCAGATATTAGCTATTTGGAAGTAGAAGATGGAGATATCTTCTTGAAAGAAGAAATAAATATGGAACAAAATCATTCGTAAGCTGTTTTCTTTTTTTTTTTTCTTTTCCACACTGCTGAAATTATGTTTGCTTTTTCCTAGGGAAACTATGTTCAAGAAAGCAAAAACAAAAGCTAAAAAGAAGCCACGTAAACGTTCAGATAGTTCTGGAGGTTATAACCTTTCAGATATTATTCAGAGTCCATCATCTACAGGTTCGTGGAAAGTGAGCATGTATTTCCAGTTCTGTGTTTAATTTTTTTTAATTTCATGTTTTAGGATTATTAAAGTCTGGTAAGACCAATTCTGTGGAATCTCTTCCAGAACTGTTGACATCAGACTCTGAAGGAAGCTATGCAGGAGTGGGTAGTCCTAGAGATTTACAGTCCCCTGATTTCACAACAGGATTTCATTCAGATAAGATTGAGGTTTGTTTTTTGAAGCACTACCTCCTTACCTTGTTAACTTTTTTTATTTTTTTTCTCTCCCCAGGCGAAAGTCAAACCGTATGTTAATGGTACATCTCCTGTGTATTCTAGGGAAGATTTAAAACCATGGGAAAAGTCACCAATACTTAAAATATCTGCTCCACAGCCTATTCCCAGTAACAGAATTGATACTACCAGCTCTGCCAGTTGGGTTGCTGGTTCTTTCAGGTAGGATTTTTATTTTATTCTATAACTGTTAGTGCTTTGCAAAGTAACCTTTTATGTCTTTTAGTCCTGTCAGCCCTCCTGTTGTGGATCTCAGAACTATCATGGAAATAGAAGAAAGTAGACAAAAATGTGGAGCTACACCAAAGTCACATTTAGGGTGGGTTGAAAACATTACAAAAGATCATTTCAAAACCACTGAAACTAATTGGTTTAATTTCTAGCAAAACAGTTTCTCATGGAGTTAAACTTTCTCAGAAGCAACGAAAAATGATTGCATTGACTACCAAGGAAAACAATTCAGGAATGAATAGCATGGAAACAGTTTTATTCACTCCTTCAAAAGCCCCCAAACCAGTGAATGCATGGTATGCTCTTATTTTTATTAAAATTAATATAGTGTTTTAACATGATCTTTGCTTTCTTTTGCAGGGCATCTTCTCTGCATTCAGTTTCATCCAAGTCATTCCGGGATTTCTTACTAGAAGAAAAAAAGTCTGTTACTAGCCATAGTTCAGGCGATCATGTCAAAAAAGTTTCTTTTAAAGGAATTGAAAATTCTCAGGCACCAAAAATTGTCAGGTAATAAAACAAACTTAAAACTAATACATTTTGGTTTGAACAAAAATCTTTTTTTTTTTTTGAGATGGAGTTTCGTTCTTGTTGCCCAGGCTGGAGTGCAATGGCTTGATCTCAGCTCACCGCAACCTCTGCCTCCTGGGTTCAAGCGATTCTCCTGCCTCCGCCACCCTAGTAGCTGGGATTACAGGTATGCGCCACCAAGCCTGGCTAATTTTGTATTTTAATCTTTAATTTTGGCATTTGTTTTGCAGATGCTCTACCCATGGTACCCCAGGACCAGAAGGCAACCATATTTCAGATTTACCACTTCTAGACAGTCCCAAGTAAGGTTAATTGATAAGTTATGGGCCTCCAAATGAATGAAACTCATTATTATTATTCTTTCAGTCCCTGGCTATCTTCTTCAGTGACTGCTCCATCCATGGTAGCCCCAGTCACTTTTGCATCTATTGTAGAAGAAGAACTACAACAAGAAGCAGCTCTTATTAGAAGTCGAGAAAAACCGTTGGCTCTGATTCAGGTAAATAACATACTTAGTAGGGTTTAATTTAGGTAAAGAGTCTTCTTTCCCTTCCTCCTTTCAGATTGAGGAGCATGCCATACAAGATTTATTGGTTTTCTATGAGGCATTTGGCAACCCTGAAGAGTTTGTCATTGTTGAAAGGACACCGCAGGGACCACTGGCAGTACCTATGTGGAATAAGCATGGATGCTAGTTCACTGTGGAGTTGAGATGCATTTTACATAATTATGAGTTTGTTCATATAAAGAAAAGCTGTGGAAAAGAGTCTTAGAGATTTTGTAATATCATTCTAAATAGATTAAGAAAAGATATAATTTCTTTACTGCAGTTAAATCATATAATGTTTGTATGATTAAAAATAAATTTCTCAGAATTGTGATTTTAGTAACTTTATATAAAATGTGTGAGACAAAAACTTATTAAGGTTAAATAGAATTGTTTCTTCTGAATAATCTAACAAAGGAAAATATAAGTGATTGAATCATAAGATATAAGGGGGGTAAAGTATTAAAAATAACTTTTTTGTTTGATAACTTGAGAATTTAGAAGATTTTGCCAAGTATGTGTTGTTGCTTGACTTCTTAAATATGGCATTGATGAATTTAAAGTAGGAGCATCAGTTATTACTTCTGATTCATTAATGGCCAGAATTTTGTGTTTGGTGTAATAGTTGTGTCACCATTCTTGTTGCTTTTTAAAAATCAGGCTAATCATGTGGTCCATGTCTCTTCAAAGCTTGACCTGCACAAATGCCATATTTCTATTTGGACCACATATTCTCCATTTTGCATTGAGCAGTAGAGTACAGTGGAAAGGGAATAAGAATACTGATTATTCTGAACAGTTTAGTCCCAAGAGAATAGCGTTTTAAAAAAGAAAAACAAGATTTGGAGTCATTGTGGGTTATTTTTGGTGGGATGGAGGATCTTAAAAATGCCTAATTGTGAGAGAATCAATTGCTGAAAGTGTTAAAATTTCTGAAAATAAATGCTTAATTACATATACAGGAATTAAATAGTTTGGAAGAGGGTTGGATTATCATTACCTTTACAATACTGTATAATCAGAAGTTCTCTGAACCTCAATTGTATATCTAGACATAAAAATTGTTTTCTGTATAGGATGTTGTTTGGTTTGTTTCTGAGTGTTTAAATTTTGCAAAAACAAATGTTAAATTTGTGCTTCAGTACCTAGATAAATTGGAAAGGTTAATGTTCTAGTTTCTGGAAGGTAAGCCTGGGAGACACATAAGCAATTCACTGCTATAATTTAGTTGATGTAAAATGACGGAAACTGACTCAATATGTCAGGTTTAACTCTGCCCAAAAGCAGCAGACATGTAAGCAGATGTGCAATAAAAAATGATCTTGATCCATTTCACTAATGTGTGCTTGACATTTTTTACTATATTGACATTTATTATGGAAAGAGTTAATAATTATTTTTTCTGATGTGCTACACTAGTGGCCAGTATATGGTTAAGTTGATGCTGTATTTATTCTAAGACGGATTTAAAAAGGCAGTTTTCTAAATATGAACTTGTGAATTTTTGTATGTGTGTTTGAGTAAATTGAGAAATGAATTTTATAAATGTTCTATTGATGTTGCAGTAAAGAAGCCTTTTGAAGTAATTGATTTCATTTGAAGCTTTGATTCTTCTGTA